GGGCATTTGTGGGGGTCCTTCAGAATTCAGAGCTGTGTGTCTCCTTGCAGGGCTCCTCGAACTCCTATGCCATTAAGAAGAAGGACGAGCTGGAGCGTGTGGCCAAGTCCAACCGCTGATTTTCCCAGCTGCTGCCCAATAAACCTGTCTGCCCTTTGGGGCAGTCCCAGCCACCTGTGCTGTTGTCTGTCTTCGGTGGGGGGATGTGGGTGGCATAGCCCTGGTGGCCTTGGGAGCTGCTCACCTTCCTGACCTGTTGGCCTGTGGGGACCTGGAAGTATTGCTGACTCAGAACCATGGCACCCCAGGGCTAGCAGGTGGGGCACTGGATGCAGGCCAGGCTGCCTGGAGTGTCCCAGCAGGTACTGGAAATGAGATGGGGTTATCCATAACTTCTGAGGGCGTGGCACATGAGATGTTGCTGTGGTCTGGGTGGATGGGTGGCTTGGGTGCCTGTGAGGTCTGGGTAGTCACAAGACCATCCTGAGAGGCTTGTCACCTTGAAGTAGCACTGGGGAGAGGAGGAAAGCTCAGCTGTTTAGGGCACACGATTTCAGACCCCTAGCTTCACCCCCCTCTTGGAGTGTGGGGTGGTTTCACACTGGCGAGGTTGTGCTCCTGGTTACCTCCCCGGCTACACTGGTTGTGGCTGCACCCTGGGCCTGCACACCCAGTTTCTGTGGGCTGTACGGGTTCCCTTCTGCCAGTGTCCATGCAGTGTCATCAGGCTGCTGGGGACAGGTTGGGACCCACCCAGGGCCACAGGCTGGTGACTCTGGTAGAAGACTCATCAGGTTCTGAAGGGTGGGGTGGGCCCAAGCCCACCCACCGTGTGCCATCACCCTTCCACCGCCCCCAACATCTGGCCAAGACAGGCTTGGTGTTCATCCTGGTGGGGCTGGCCCAGGGGGCGGGGCAGGCAGTCAAACGGGTCCAGCGGGTACCTGGGACCTGGAGGGGTGGTGCCGGTTGAGCACCCTCCCCCTGGGAGGGTACTTTTGAGCCCAGCTGCTGGCAGGCCAGGAACAGACAGGGACACGCCACTGGCCAGAGGGAGGAGGCTTCCACAGGTAGGAAGGCGCCCACAGGCTGGCTGCGGTCTGTCATTACTCTGTGGGGGGTGCCTATCTCTGCTCCTCTGTGGGTCAGGTCCTTTCCATCCCTGTCTGGGGTCCTCCCCATCTCCGTGTTCAACTGCGGTCTGTCTCTCCGTTTCCAATTCAGGAACTGGTACCCCGTGGGTCCATTCCTATCCCCAGTCTCCGCCTCGGGCCTCCCCATCTCCCCTGCTCCTCGACGCTAGCTACACCCTTCTCGGGATGGGGTGCTCTGTACTGGGGGATCCTCTCTAAAGTACAGTCCCCAGTCTTCCCTGGATTCCCTGCTGGTCTCAGAACCCGCTCCAGGCTCCACCGCCTCCTTCCCTGCCTGACCTCCTCTCCTCCCAGGTCCATCCGGATGCCCTGCCCTCGGCCGTTCTGGCTCCGCCATTCCCGGGCCCCCCAGGGCTCGGGTCCCAGCTCCCCAGGCTCGCTCTCTGCGCCCCGCTCCCCAAGCAGAGGGGAAGACCAGGAGGAGGAGGAGGAGGAGGAAGGGGACGGCAGCCCAGGCTCCGGCCCTATCCTGCCCCCCGCCTCCCCGGTGGAGTGCCTCATCTGCGTGTCGTCCTTCGACGGCGTGTTCAAGCTGCCCAAGCGCCTGGACTGCGGCCACGTCTTCTGTCTCGAGTGCCTGGCGCGCCTATCGTTGGCCACGGCGGGCGGCGGCAACGCGGTGGCCTGTCCGGTGTGCCGCGCGCCCACGCGCCTGGCCCCCCGCCGCGGACTCCCCGCGTTGCCCACGCAGTCCGGTCTCCTGCCCCGCGACGCGCGCGCACCGCCCTCTCGCCAGGGCTCCGTGCGCTTCGACCGGCGCCGCGGCCTTCTCTACCTGCGGCCGCCGCCGCCCCCGCCCGGGCCGCGCAAGGCCCGCGCCCCGCCGCCCCCGCCGCCTCTGCGCCTGGGCCGCCCGCTGTCGCGCCGCTTGTCGCTGGCCAGCCCGGCCTGGGTCTTCAACGCTGCCGTGGCGCTGGCGGTGCTGGTGGCCGCGGGCCTCGTGGTCTCGGGCGTCTACATCTTCTTCCTCATCCCGCACGCCACCTCCTCCGGCCCCCCGCGGCCCCAGCTCGTGGCGCTCGCTCCAGCGCCTGGCTTCTCTTGGTTTCCGCCGAGGCCCCCGCCGGGGTCGCCCTGGGCCCCCGCCTGGACGCCGCGCCCCACGGGCCCTGACCTGGACACGGCCCTGCCAGGAACTGCAGAAGATGCGCTGGAGCCCGAGGCGGGCCCCGAGGACCCGGCGGAGGCCGAGAGGACGCTGGACAGGCGATCGGATGGCACGTGGGGCACAGAGGCTGGCCCCGGCTGGGCCCCGTGGCCACGGGGCGCGAGGAGGCTGTGGGGCTCACAATAAGTGCGCCAGTACTGCAGTCCTGCCTCCAGGCC